TATATTGTGAACTATAACAAGTGGAGGTATAAACAGACTGTAGCCTACGCTTGTGCTAATCACTGAGTTTTGGTCAATCAATTGTAGACACCTGCTCGAATCATGTTCAAATAAGGCAAACGCTAACCTGTAATCAATTCAGTTGTTTCTGTACTTCACTTCTCTTTTCTGTTACCTCAGTTTCCTTTTTCTGTCCATAAATCTTCCACCATGTGGCTGCGCTGGAGTCCCAGAGCCTACTCTTCTAGCTTGCGGGGAGGCTGCCCAATTTGCAAATTGCTCAGTTAAACTTTTCTAAATTTAATTTGGCTGAAGTTTTTCTTTTATCACAACTAAGGAAATAAACGTTAAAAATTCTAGTCCCCAACGCAAAGTTGATATAGATATTATGACTGCACTAACATTTTTGAAAAATACATATCATTGTGTCAGAATTCTGACATGACTGGGACAACTTGAGGAGAGCTGGTTTGTATATAAGAAAGATTTGTGTCACCAAAGTTCATGCAGAAGCCGCTCAGAGAGTGGCTGTGATTGGGGCCCTGAGGTACACTTTTCAAAGTCAGCCTCTTTCATGAACCTAATGAGAAATAATTGCTTATCATACTGGAATTAAACTACGAAAATATTCCTTTAATTATCTGTCAGCATTTGTCTACACTGATTAGTCTGAATATTTCAAGACGTTTTAATTTCCCTTTATTGGCTCATTATTTTTATAATTAAGTGCTGTGATGACATTGTCATCATGGTACACTGTCATCTCTTATGAATTTGTAAAAGGAGTTCATTTTGGTTCCAAGTCCTGAAGAGATTGAGTCTTTTTGGTTCTGTTTTGTATTTTTAGATACAGAGCTCGATTAGTTAATGAATCTTCTGAGTTCTTAACCATATTCCGCCTCTTGTTTCACTCTTGTCCCAAGTGGTCCTCCAGGCTGGCCAGAGATTTGTGAGACCCAATCCCAAAGGGGCCTTTTGTAATACAAAATGCTCAGGGTTCACTGCCTGAAACATAAACAAAAAAGAGTTCTCCTCTATGGCTTCTACTTATAAGTCCATTGATATCCCTGGTAAGTCTTTGAGCTTGAGATTCTGCATGGTAATTAACATATTTTTAATTTTTAATTCATCAAGGCTCAACAGAGAATAGAAGATGAAACAGCAAATCTACCACTTGATTCTGATGAACAAATCATGCCGACATTCAATGGCTCAGTCTTCATGCCCTCTGCGTTTATACTAATTGGGATTCCTGGTCTGGAGTCAGTGCAGTGTTGGATTGGGATTCCTTTCTCTGCCATGTATCTTATTGGTGTGATTGGAAATTCCCTAATTTTAGTTATAATCAAATATGAAAACAGCCTCCATATACCCATGTACATTTTTTTGGCCATGTTGGCAGCCACAGACATTGCACTTAACACCTGCATTCTTCCCAAAATGTTAGGCATCTTCTGGTTTCATTTGCCAGAGATTTCTTTTGATGCCTGTCTTTTTCAAATGTGGCTTATTCACTCATTCCAGGCAATTGAATCGGGTATCCTTCTGGCAATGGCCCTGGATCGCTATGTGGCCATCTGTATCCCCTTGAGACATGCCACCATCTTTTCCCAGCAGTTCTTAACTCATATTGGACTTGGGGTGACACTCAGGGCTGCCATTCTTATAATACCTTCCTTAGGGCTCATCAAATGCTGTCTGAAACACTATCGAACTACAGTCATCTCTCACTCTTACTGTGAGCACATGGCCATCGTGAAGCTGGCTACTGAAGATATCCGAGTCAACAAGATATATGGCCTATTTGTTGCCTTTGCAATCCTAGGGTTTGACATAATATTTATAACCTTGTCCTATGTCCAAATTTTTATCACTGTCTTTCAGCTGCCCCAGAAGGAGGCACGATTCAAGGCCTTTAATACATGCATTGCCCACATTTGTGTCTTCCTACAGTTCTACCTTCTTGCCTTCTTCTCTTTCTTCACACACAGGTTTGGTTCACACATACCACCATATATTCATATCCTCTTGTCAAATCTTTACCTGTTAGTCCCACCTTTTCTCAACCCTATTGTCTATGGAGTGAAGACCAAGCAAATTCGTGACCATATTGTGAAAGTGTTTTTCTTCAAAAAAGTAACTTGATCGTTAGTGACTCCTATAGAGATTTAGGGTTGGTTCTAAGTAAAAACCTAAATATAATGAAAGTCACAGATCAATATTCTCAAACTACTAGCTCAACACATACCTGTAATTCTAGCTATGTCTCACTTTTTAGTATTTGCTTTGAATCTATATTTTGATAAATTTGGAATCATTTATCTGTGTCTTATTTACTTTATCTGAAATACTTATCAATATAAAAATAATATGAAATCAGTAATACCGATATCTACAACATAAAACTTATGTAATGCAACCAATGACTATAAACACTAAGGAATTTACACAGGAGAGAATGCAAAAAAAATTGAAAAATATTAAACATATTCACAAATATCATTTTCAGGAAAATAAAATCAGTGATCTGGGCTTACATATCAAATATCCTTCTAGAACCACACAATTTTATTGATTTTTACCTAACTTGAGTTTTACTCAAATTTGGAAGTTTAAGTTCTAAAATTGAACATACAAATTCTGTTACCCACTGAAAGCATCTTGAGTACAGAAACTATCTTATTTACCCTTTATCAGGAAAACAGTGGACAATGCCTGAGAATTCTTAGAATCTAAGTAAAAATGACATTGAATAATGAACAGAGTAAACATTTTCTTTGTGTCAATTAATGGTATTCAAAAGCCACAAATTTGGAGGCTCTAAGTAATATGCAATCTTACCATACAGAAAACCATGCTAGAGATTTTATTCCAATATTATCAGGGTAAAAGAAAGGTGAAGACTTGAAATAATCATTATGCAAACCTGAAATAATATATTAGCTAAACACAGAACTGGCATATAAGAAACCACCTCCTGAATAAGGACTTTAGTCAAGACTTAGAACCAAACAAATTTTTTTTTCCTTAAGAATCAAGTTGACAGAGTCATCTGAATCACTAATTTTGAAAAGATGCATGGTCAAAGAAAGAAATAATATGGTAAAACGTTCTGATGTAAAAAATCATATCATTCAAGAGGCAGACATAGATACATACAATTTTGGGGAAAAATCTTGTCAATAATGTAGAAATGACTTTGAGTCATAATTTTTTTAATAAAGTTTATGTAAACATTATATTTAGAAAGAATCAAAAATACATGACAAAAGATAAAACAACATGTTAGTTGATAGGCAGACATATTAAAAATTGTTGAATTAGATAAGCAAAACTTAATAATGAAATAACCATTTTAATTCTGGATTAGAGCATTAAATATTTCAGTGGTTGTGCCATTAATAACGCAGAATGAATAATTAATGAGGAGTCATTCTCCCAAAAGAAAAAAAAATCATAAATATATGAATTCTTTCAGAAAAGTTAGTATACATGAAGGATAAAGAATGAAGATAATAAGTAAGTGATACTCCTAAATAAGAAACCAAAACAAACAATATGATGATAACTACAGATTAATCATGAGTGAATGAAAAAACTGTATTTCAAAGTATCTGGTATAAAAATGCACCAAATTATATAAATGAAAATAGACAAAACACCCATATTGGAAAAAAATCAACAGAAAATAAAAATTTCAACATAGGTCTATCAGAAAAAAACACATTACATATCCTAAAAGACATATTTTTTTTTCATTCTCTGGAGTATGAGGGAAGACAAACAACAAAGATCTTAAAAATGCACATTATCTAATGGAAAAAAATTAAATGAAAAATTTGTGTCATAATTAGACTGTGGGTTGGCATTTCAAGCCATTTAAACCTGTAATTAATAAAAAGAACAATTACAGTGCATAATAATATTACTAGTTTCTGAAACAATGTTGTCCCTGTCCAGTGTTCTCTGCTAAAGAAACCCCAGCTGAAGCAATTTCCACATGGAGTACAGCACCTGGTCCAGCTGATTTCAGCTAGGTCCCAGTCAGCACACAGATCTGTTTGACTTCTTGGTTGCTTTTTGGTCTTCTTTACAGGTCAAATTTGTTCCATGCTGAAGATCTGGGTTCATATTACCTTTTTTTAAGGTATAAAAAAAGACCTGGCCTCAAAATGAGGTTGTACACGTAGTTTCTGAGAGTCTGCTCCATTGCTCTTCAATTGAGGGCTCTGGCTAATTGGATGCAGAATCCGAGATAAAGGACAGCCACCTACAGCAGCTAGAGGGCTGAGATATGAGTCAGACTGATATGCCCTGACTATGATGCAATGAACATCTTAAAAAGAGAAATTTATTCCAAGAATAAATTGTTTGAGGGCTCGAAGGGATTGCCTTAAGTTAAAGATGGATAAATAGGTATCCTAGCTAGGAATCAAAAAGGTCTGAGTTTCTCCATTACCCTTCCTTTAACATTCTACATACTCCTGGGCATGTTATTTCCTCTTCTCTACAATGGGGCTAACAATACGAGCCTCAGAGACTTGTGAGGAATATGTGAGAAAAGGCTCACCAAGCATGTAGCACAGATCCAGGCTAAAACACACCTTAAACATGTAGGCCAAGGTGTACATACTCTGAGAATTAAGATGCAGAGAAAAATGATTTCAGGATTAAGTGCAAAGAGACGGAAATGAATGGAGCAGAGTGCCGGGATAGCTGTGTGGCTGATGATCCTCTAGCTGGAGCTAGGTCAGTGTCTTTGGGCAGAGCTGTGTGTAACATTCTCAGAAGCATGCTGAGACAACAGAATACCTTGGTGATCTTTATTCAATTGTTTATTTTTACTGAGATGGAATTCACATGCCATAATATTTGCAATTTTAAAGTATGCAATTTGATGATTTTTAGTGTATTATAAAGGCTGTGCAACCATCATCACTACCTAATTGAAAATACTTTCGTCATCCTAAAAAAAAATCTATATACATTAGTAGTCACATCCCATTACTTCTGCTCCCCCCATCTCCAGTCTTAGCAACTGCTAATCTCTTTTCTGTTTCAATGGATTTTTCTGTCTGGATGCTTTATATAAA